GGGAAGCCAAGGTGGACAGATCACTTGAGGTCTCCTGACCAGCCTGGCCAACATGGTGAAACCCCATATCTACTAAAAATACAAAAATTAGCCGGGCATGGTGGTGGGTGCCTGTAGTCCCAGCTACTCAGGCGGCTGAGGCAGAATAGCTTGAACCCAGAAGGCGGAGATTGCAGTGAGCCAAGATCACGCCACAGCACTCCAGCCTGGGCGATAGAACGAGATTCCGTCTTGGGGGGGGAGAAAAAGGGTGAGAGATCATTTCACTTGGACTAAAACAAAGTCACTATGTCTGCAACAGGATCTACCTAGCCACCAGACCAGCTTTGGGCTCTGGAAGGCCCACTTCAGGGCCTTGCCACATTAGACTCTTGTCCTTTGCTCAAACAATCACCTTCTCTGTCTTTAAAAGTGTCACCCTCCTCCATAATCTCCTTCCCTCCTTTACCCTACTCCTATAGACTGCTTTATTTTTTTTTTAATTTTTGAGATGGAGTCTCACTCTGTCCCTCAGGCTGGAGTGCAGTGGTGCGATCTTGGCTCACTGCAAACTCCACCTCCTAGGTTCAAGCAATTCTCCTGCCCCAGCCTCCTGAGTAGCTGGGATTATAGGGGAGCGCCATGATGCCCAGCTAATTTTTGTATTTTTAGTAGAGACAGAGTCTCACTATGTTGACCAGGCTAGTCTTGAACTCCTGACCTCAAGTGATCTACCCACCTTGGCCTCCCAAAGTGAAGGGATTACAGGCATGACCACTGCGCCCGGACTGCTTTGCTTTTTTCCATAATATATATATATTTTTTAAATAGAGGCAGCAGGGGTGGGAGAAGGGGCGGCACGGGTCTCACTATGTTACCCAGGCTGCTTTCTAACTCTTGGGCTCAAGCAGTCTGCCCACCTTGGCCTCCCAAAGTGCTAGGATTTACAGACATGAGCCACTGTGCCTGGCCATTTTTTATTTTATTTACTTTTTTATTTTTCAGAGCAGGAGTGGAAGTTTATTATTAAAAAGTTATAGGGCAGGGAAAAAAGGAAAGTGCACTTGGAAGAGATCCAAGTGGGCAACTTGAAGAACAAGTGCCGAATAGCACTTCTGTCATGCTGGATGTCAGGGCTCTTTGTCCACTTTGTATAGCCGCTGGCTTATAGAAGGTGCTCGATAAATCTCTTGAATTTAAAAATCAATTAGGATGCCTCTATAGTGAAAAAGATACAGTAAAGATGAGGGATAATCAATTTAAAAAATGAGGAGTAAGTACACACAAAGCACTTTATCCATTCTTATGACACCTGTTACTTTTTTGCTGTGTTTGTGTGTATGCATGCCATGTTATAGTTTGTGGGACCCTCAAAGCAAGCTGGGGAGAGTATATACTGAATTTAGCTTCTGAGACATGATGCTCTTCCTTTTTAATTAACCCAGAACTTAGCAGCTTATCTATTTCTCTAATCTCAAAACATCCTTAAACTGGGGGTGATACTTGAGTGAGAGAATTTTGCAGGTATTAAATGAACTATCTTCTTTTTTTTTTTCTTTGAGACAGAGTCTTGCTCTGTCACCCAGGCTGGAGTGCAGTGGCGTGATCTCAGCTCACTGCAACCTCCGCCTCCCGGGTTCAAGTGATTCTCCTGCCTCAGCCTCCTGAGTAGCTGGGATTACAGGTGCGTGCCACCGTGCCCAGCTAATTTTTGTGTTTTTAGTAGAGACGGGGTTTCACCATGTTGGCCATGCTGGTCTTGAACTCCTGACCTCGTGATCTGCCCACCTCGGCCTCCCAAAGTGCTGGAATTATAGGCATGAGCCACCGCGCCCAGCAAAGAACTTCTAACCTTCATAACCTGACAGGTGTTCTCCTCGAGGCCAGGGTCTCTCTTTCTGTCCTTTCACGATGCTCTGCATCCCTTGGATGTGCCAGTTTCTGGGGGAAGAGTAGTCCTTTGTTACATGCATGAGTCAGTGAACAGGGAATGGGTGAATGACATTTGTGGGTAGGTTATTTCTAGAAGTTAGGTGGGCAGCTTGGAAGGCAGATGCACTTCTACAGACTATTCCTTGGGGCCACACGTAGGTTCTTGAATCCCGAATGGAAAGGGGAGATTGATAACTGGTGTGTTTATGTTCTTACAAGTCTTCTGCCTTTTAAAATCCAGTCCCAGGACATCAAAGCTCTGCAGAAAGAACTCGAGCAATTTGCCAAGCTCCTGAAGCAGAAGAGGATCACCCTGGGATATACACAGGCCGATGTGGGGCTCACCCTGGGGGTTCTATTTGGTGGGTTCCCCTCTGCAGATTCTGACCGCATCATTTTGCTTCTCTTTTGACTGGCCTCCCCCAGGGAAGGTATTCAGCCAAACGACCATCTGCCGCTTTGAGGCTCTGCAGCTTAGCTTCAAGAACATGTGTAAGCTGCGGCCCTTGCTGCAGAAGTGGGTGGAGGAAGCTGACAACAATGAAAATCTTCAGGAGGTAAGGGTGGGAGGGGGATACCCGGGGACCTTTTGCCCTTGTCACCCCCTTCCCACCTGCACAGATATGCAAAGCAGAAACCCTCGTGCAGGCCCGAAAGAGAAAGCGAACCAGTATCGAGAACCGAGTGAGAGGCAACCTGGAGAATTTGTTCCTGCAGTGCCCGAAACCCACACTGCAGCAGATCAGCCACATCGCCCAGCAGCTTGGGCTCGAGAAGGATGTGAGTGCCATGTCTCTCTGCGGGCTCCATCTATGTCATTCTCCTTTCTGTCATTCACTGGCAGGTGGTCCGAGTGTGGTTCTGTAACCGGCGCCAGAAGGGCAAGCGATCAAGCAGCGACTATGCACAACGAGAGGATTTTGAGGCTGCTGGGTCTCCTTTCTCAGGGGGACCAGTGTCCTTTCCTCTGGCCCCAGGGCCCCATTTTGGTACCCCAGGCTATGGGAGCCCTCACTTCACTGCACTGTACTCCTCGGTCCCTTTCCCTGAGGGGGAAGCCTTTCCCCCTGTCTCTGTCACCACTCTGGGCTCTCCCATGCATTCAAACTGAGGTGCCTGCCCTTCTAGGAATGGGGGACAGGGGGAGGGGAGGAGCTAGGGAAAGAAAACCTGGAGTTTGTGCCAGGGTTTTTGGGATTAAGTTCTTCATTCACTAAGGAAGGAATTGGGAACACAAAGGGTGGGGGCAGGGGAGTTTGGGGCAACTGGTTGGAGGGAAGGTGAAGTTCAATGATGCTCTTGATTTTAATCCCACATCATGTATCACTTTTTTCTTAAATAAAGAAGCTTGGGACACAGTAGATAGACACACTTATCTTGGTTTGTCCTTCAGTTACTGAGGTGGGG